TTTTTTTTATGAGAGAGAGTTTTGCTCTTGTTGCTCACTGCAGCCTCTGCCTCCTGGGTTGAAGTGAGTCTTCTGCCTCAGCCTCTTGAGTAGCTGGGATTACAGGTGTGCACCACCATGCCCAGCTAATTTTTATATTTTTAGTAGAGACGGGGTTTCACCATGTTGGCCAGGCTTGTCTCGAACTCCTGACCTCAGGTGATCCTCCCGCCTCAGCCTCCCAAAGTGCTGGGATGACAGGCGTGAGCCACCGCACCTGGCGCATTTAGGCATTTTTAAGCATACAATTCAGTGGCATCGCGTGCAGTGTTGTGCAACCATCACTCCAGCATCTTTCCAAAACTTTCATCACCCCAAACAGAAACTCTGGACCCGTTAAACAAACATTCTCCCCTCTCCAGCCTCCAGTCACCTCTGTTCTACTTCCTGTCTCTGTGGATCGGCTCGTCCTGGACATTTCCCAGAAATGGGATCACACACTGTGTGGCATTTTGTGTCTGGCTTCTGTCATTGAATGTGATGTCCTCAGCCTTCATCCACGCTGTGGCCTGTGTGGGAGCCTCGCTCCTTTTCTTTTTTTTGAGACAGAGTCTTGCCCTGTTGCCCAGGCTGGAGTGCAGTGGCGCAATCTTGGTTCACTATAAGCTCTGCCTCCCGGGTTCAAGCAATTCTCCTGCCTCAGCCTCCCAAGTAGCTGGGATTACAGGCATGTGCCACCATGCCGGCTCTTTTTTTTATATCTTTAGTAGAGACAGGTTTTCTCTTTTTTTTTGAGACGGAGCCTCACTCTGTCACCCAGGCTGGAGTGCAGTGGCACAATCTCGGCCCACTGCCAGTTCCGCCTCCTGGGTTCACACCATTCTCCTGCCTCAGCTTCCCAAGTAGCTGGGACTACTGGCGCCCACCACCATGCCCAGCTAATTTTTTTGTATTTTCCATAGAGACTGGGTTTCACCGTGTTAGCCAGGATGGTCTTGATCTCCTGACCTCGTGATCTACCTGCCTCGGCCTCCCAAAGTGCTGGGATTACAGACATGAGCCACCTCGCCCAGCCTTTTCATGGCTGAGTGATATTCCATTGTGTGGATGGATCACACTAGGTATATTTGTTCTTCTATTGATGGACATCTGGATGACCCTCACTCCTCTCTCCTCTCTTCCCAGCTACTCTGACCCATGGATCCCCTGGGCCCAGCCAAGCCACAGTGGCTGTGGCGCCGCTGTCTGGCCGGGCTGCTGTTTCAGCTGCTGGTGGCTGTGTGTTTCTTCTCCTACCTGCGTGTGTCCCGAGACGATGCCACTGGATCCCCTAGGCCAGGGCTTATGGCAGTGGAACCTGTCACCGGGGCTCCCAATGGGTCCCGCTGCCAGGACAGCATGGCGACCCCTGCCCACCCCACCCTACTGATCCTGCTGTGGACGTGGCCTTTTAACACACCCGTGGCTCTGCCCCGCTGCTCAGAGATGGTGCCCGGCGCGGCCGACTGCAACATCACTGCCGACTCCAGTGTGTACCCACAGGCAGACGCGGTCATCGTGCACCACTGGGATATCATGTACAACCCCAGTGCCAACCTCCCGCCCCCCACCAGGCCGCAGGGGCAGCGCTGGATCTGGTTCAGCATGGAGTCCCCCAGCAACTGCCGGCACCTGGAAGCCCTGGACGGATACTTCAATCTCACCATGTCCTACCGCAGCGACTCCGACATCTTCACGCCCTACGGCTGGCTGGAGCCGTGGTCCGGCCAGCCTGCCCACCCACCGCTCAACCTCTCGGCCAAGACCGAGCTGGTGGCCTGGGCGGTGTCCAACTGGAAGCCGGACTCGGCCAGGGTGCGCTACTACCAGAGCCTGCAGGCTCATCTCAAGGTGGACGTGTACGGACGCTCCCACAAGCCCCTGCCCAAGGGGACCATGATGGAGACGCTGTCCCGGTACAAGTTCTATCTGGCCTTCGAGAACTCCTTGCACCCCGACTACATCACCGAGAAGCTGTGGAGGAACGCCCTGGAGGCCTGGGCCGTGCCCGTGGTGCTGGGCCCCAGCAGAAGCAACTACGAGAGGTTCCTGCCACCCGACGCCTTCATCCACGTGGACGACTTCCAGAGCCCCAAGGACCTGGCCCGGTACCTGCAGGAGCTGGACAAGGACCACGCCCGCTACCTGAGCTACTTTCACTGGCGGGAGACGCTGCGGCCTCGCTCCTTCAGCTGGGCACTGGCTTTCTGCAAGGCCTGCTGGAAGCTGCAGCAGGAATCTAGGTACCAGACGGTGCGCAGCATAGCGGCTTGGTTCACCTGAGAGGCCGGCATGGGGCCTGGGCTGCCGGGACCTCACTTTCCCAGGGCCTCACCTACCTAGGGTCTCACTAGTCGGGGGATTTACCTACCTGGGGCCTCGGCTGCCTGGGGCCTCGGCTGCCTGGGGTCTCACCTGCCTGGGGCCTCACCTGCTGGAGTCTTTGGTGGCCAGGCATGTGACTTACCTGGGATTTCACTTGCCGGGCTTCACTGCCAGGAGCCTCCCCTGCTGGGGACCTTGCCAGCTGGGGCTGGGGATGGTGCCTACTGGGGACCTTGCTTTCTGGAGGCTGCACCTACTGAGGATCTCGGCTGTTGGGGACTTTACCTGCTGGGACCTGCTCCCAGAGACCTTGCCACACTGAATGTCACCTGCTAGGAGCCTCACCCGCTGGGAGGCACAGGGCCCAAGGGAGCTGGATGTGTTGCCCAAGGTGTGCAGGGCAGGTCAGGGAAGGGCAGGGTCCCCTAAGGAGGAGGGCGAAGGGTATGTGTGTGACCATCAGCAGTGGTGTGCACATGGCTGGGGGACACTCGGTTTGACCGCCAGCGGATGGGTGTCACAAATGCATCACTATGGGTGTGACCTCGGCGTGACTCTGATAGTGCCTGTGGATGTGTTGCGATGCCTCACCCTGGAGGGCACTGGGCCCTGAGAACGGGTGCCCTTGAGGCCCTGCCCCCGGGCGATGGTGCAGGCTGGTTTGCTTGTGGTTTTATTGCTGTTGTTAACCACCCATGAGGGGTGCAAACAGATAATGCTGTTAACATTTTCAGGCGAGAATGCTTCAAGGAAAGCTCCTGTGTC